GGGAAAGTTTCAAAAACTGTTTAAGTTTGGGATTCAGCCACATTACCAACACACACACATACACACAATTTCTCTGGAATACGGGGGAGTGAATCAAGTTATACCAACGATTCCATTTGAATCAGCACTAACAGGATTATCACAGACCTGGGTAATAAAAATAAACTTTCTTCACTTCTCACCCAAACATGAATTCCTGCAAACTTGAGGTGAACTGGAAAATGACTTTTGGAAAGCTAACACGCTTTTATGGAGATGCAGAATGTTATTTTACCACACAATTAAACCAAACGGGGGTATGGACTGAAAGTTCATTAGTCGTGGTAAAATAATTTAGCGAATCGAGGTCAGTATTAAAAAAAAAAGATCTGCAAAGATGTTTTCAGTGTTTCACTATTGTTTTACATGTTTGCATAGGTATGTGGTGTACGTGTGAGTACACGGGGCCTCACATAAAATGTATTTCTTTCTTTGCATCGGGGTAAAAGGTGTTTGAAAATGTCTCAGGTTCTGCTCCCCAAAGCCTGCAGCACAGGCGGCGGCGGTGAGGTCGCCGATCCCCAGCGGGGCGCCCCTCCCCTGCCTCGCGGTACTTACGAAGGAGTCGCTCACGACCAGCACCACATTGGGCGCTTTGGCTGCTCTCCGCCTCTGCTCCCCTGCTCCGGGGGCCAGTACCGCCAGCGCCAAGGCTGCGACCACCGACACCCACAGCAGTAGCATCGCCGGTAGCGGTTCTGAGAGCCTGCCGCCGGGCCAGCCGCCTCCCTCTGGCGTTCTCTCCCTAGCAGAGCAGGGCAGGGACAGCGAACAACTCCCAAAGCTTGCAGTTTGGTTGCTTGATAGTAACGCCGAGCTTCACCCGCAGAACTACAACTCCTATCAGGCGGAGAGCGCGCACATGCGCAACAGAGAAATTCCCGCTTTTACCCACGTTAAGACCTTTTAATCAAATACCGAGCAAATCAGAACCCAGCCACTTCCAGTCACGTGAATGAGTCCTGGGAAAGGCGCATGCGCTCTCATTGCAGCCTCGGCGTTTGTAGAAGAGGAGCATCTGCTCCAGGTGGGTTTGGATTTCTGTCGGTTTTGCACAAGGGATCCTAAAGGCGATTGAAATGGTACTTAGAGAAAGAAAGGATCGGGGCCGGGGCTGTTCATTTTGGGCCGCGCAAGCGTGGCTGAGTGTTCGGCGAGAGCGTGAACTGGGCGGCGATGAGGTGGCGGCGCGGCTGTCACTTAAGTTGAATAGGGCGGTGCCTTGTGGGGCCTCTGGGTGGACCGCCTCAGGTGCGCCGTGAATGCCTTAGACCCCCCCGAATACCTTCCCAGGGAAATCTCTAGCCTGTCTCATCTTATTGCTTCTCTTACCCCGTGCAGTCAGGATTTACTGTGCTCCCATGGGGCGAGGAGCGGGGCCTAGTAAGAAGTTTCAGGCTGTAGGCAGGGGAAAGCATAGCTGTTCCTTGCCTTCAGAGAGCAAAGGAGATAAGCGAAACTGGAGGGGGAAATGGGCTGTGTGACATGTTCAGTTAGTTGACGTAGGTTCAGAATATCATTGTTTTGCTGCAGAATAAAAACCGGTCTCTTTTGACTGTTGAATTCCTTTGGAGAGTTCTGGAAGAAGCAGATTTCTGTCCCAAAGCCAAATTCCAATTTCTGTATCTAGTTTCGGGTATATAATTTGCACATCACACTAGTAGTTTTAATATTCTGACAGTTAAAAGAGGAGTTATACTACTTACTTAAGTCAACTGAATACTAATATCTGGCAGGTTTTTTTTTGCCTAAGATAATTGTAGTAAGGAACAGATTTGTTTATTTAATACTCACATGGCACTTAGGTGCTGAGCGTTATACTAAGCATTTACTGAGCATCTGCTGCGTGCCACGTACTTTTATATGGAATATTTTCTATAATCCTCACTTTCACCATATTGCAGATAGGAAAACAGGCTTAGAGAGGTTAAATGACTGGCCTGAGTTTACACAGGGAGCCAGTCAGAGCACGACTGAAAATTGAAGAGTCTGTGCCGTAACTCACTAAATGCTCTGTCTGCAGTTAGTTTATCTGTTAGTGTAGCAGAATTGTTACTCAAGCAGCATGATAAAGATCTGCGGGAGCATGCAAAAACGTAAACAGTGTTGGGCGCGGTGGCTCACGCCTGTAATCCCAGCACTTTGGGAAGCCGAGACGGGCGGATCACCGAAGGTTAGGGGTTCGAGACCAGCCTGGCCAGCATGGTGAAACCCCGTCTCTACGAAAAATACGCAAAATACTGGGCGTGGTGGCGGGCGCCTGTAATCCCAGCTACTAGGGAGGCTGAGGCAGGAGAATCACTTGAACCCAGGAGGTGGAGGTTGCAGTGAGCTGAGATCGCACCTTTGCACTCCGCCTGGGCAACAAGAGCAAAACTCCATCTCAAAAAAAAAACAAAAACAAAAAAACCCCTAAACAATAGTCTCAGTTTACATGAGTTTAGATTTCAGGGAAGCAAAACCAAGCATACATGAAATAATAATACAGCACGGAAGGTAATACAAGTGGGCTCTCTCATAAAAACAAATTTGTTTTGAGTTAATTTGGAATGTAGAACGTATTTTCTACCATAGTGACAATATTGACTGACATTTAAATTCATAAAAGTTATATTTAATTTTGTGTCTGATTCCATAAACTGTGCTTACTCTCTACAGCCTTGTTTCCACAGGACATGTACTCTGATGACAGGCTTACAAGAATACATCTTTTTCTTCTTTCTCCCCTTGGCAGTGTCAATAGGAGCAGGTGCTGCAGTGATTTGGAGCAAGACAGATATTTTAGAGCCTTAGAGACGTTGTGCTGGAAGAATCTAAGAGGCTTCTAGTCCTACTTCCCATCTGACATTCAGTTTATCCTAAAACATTCCTGCTGAGTGGATTGTCCAGCCTGTGCTTTTTCATCTCCAGTGATGGGAAACACTTCCATTGAGTACCTCATTCCACATTTATATAGGTCTCATTAAAAGTTCCTATTTTAAGTTGAAGGATTGTCTCATACTTGTTTTTGTTTAATTTAGATGGAAAATGGGTAAGGAACAATCAAATTCAATTCGGGAAGAATATAGAGGTGGTAATAATTGGTAAAAGGTAAGTGTCTACAATGCTAAATAATAAATTGGCATCATCCTTGATGTTATTTTCTTCTTTTTAGTCTGCAGGGTTTTTTTTAACCAAAGGAAACTGGTTTGAGAAAATTGTGAAATCAGCATTGAAATTTGTTACCTACTCCAATCAAGATTTGCAAACTACAAAAAAATCATTCTGAAGCTTTCACCTATAAATATATACCAAGATAATTTCAGATAAGGTAGTAGTTTCTAAAGCAAGAACATATGAAATTGTAGATTTACTCAGGCTTTCTGCCTTGACAGAATGTCCAGCAAGGAAGTGAAGACTGCTCTAAAAAGTGCTAGAGATGCAATCAGAAACAAAGAATACAAAGAAGCTTTGAAACACTGTAAGGTAACCAGTATTTTTTTCTTCCACAATGAAAGCTAACCTACTCTTTTAATTTTTTTTAAATCAGACAGTGTTAAAGCAAGAGAAAAATAACTATAATGCCTGGGTTTTTATTGGCGTTGCTGCAGCTGAACTAGAACAACCTGATCAGGCCCAGAGTGCCTATAAAAAAGCTGCTGAATTAGAGCCAGACCAATTACTAGCTTGGCAGGTATGTAGAAATTTTTTTTTTCTGTATTATGGAAAAGAATAATCATGAGTACTTCTTCTTTTAGGGGTTAGCAAACTTGTATGAGAAATATAATCACATAAATGCTAAGGATGACTTGCCTGGTGTTTACCAAAAGCTCCTGGATCTTTATGAGAGGTAAGAAATGTATGAGGAAAGTCCAGTTTCTTTTTTGTGTGTGTGTGTTTTGTTTTGTTCTAAGTGTTGACAAGCAGAAGTGGTGTGATGTCTGCAAGAAACTTGTGGATCTATATTACCAAGAAAAGAAACACCTAGAGGTTGGTGAATGATTTTCTGACTTCTTTTAATAACAAAATAATTTAAAATCTCCTTCTTTAATAGGTGGCTCGAACATGGCACAAGTTGATAAAAACACGGCAGGAACAAGGTGCAGAAAATGAAGAGCTTCATCAACTATGGAGAAAATTGACTCAGTTCCTGGCTGAAAGTACAGAGGACCAGAATAATGAAACTCAGCAATTGGTATTGACTCATTTATTCCTCAAGTTTGTTCAGATACAGATGATAGCTTTTTTATTTGTTTCAGCTTTTTACTGCTTTTGAGAATGCACTGGGATTATCAGATAAGATTCCTAGTGAAGATCACCAAGTACTTTATAGGCATTTCATTCAGAGTTTATCCAAAGTAAGTTGATTTTTTAAATCTCTAATGTGACTAATGTAGTGTATTTTGCTTTTATATTTTCAAGTTTCCTCATGAGTCTGCTAGATTGAAGAAGGCCTGTGAAGGAATGATAAACATCTATCCTACTGTACAGTATCCATTAGAAGTGCTTTGTTTGCATTTAATTGAATCAGGTAATTTCTTCCTTATTATAGTGTGTGTCCTATGTATACTAATAACCTTTCCTTTTAATTCCAGGAAATCTTACTGATGAGGGGCAGCAGTATTGTTGTAGATTAGTGGAAATGGATTCAAAAAGTGGTCCAGGCCTCATTGGCTTAGGCATTAAAGCATTACAAGACAAAAAGTATGAAGATGCTGTTAGGAACCTAACAGAAGGTAAATGTACAGTGTATGGCATGTAACGTGAACTTGTTTTTTGTGATTGTTTTTATCCTTTTAGGGTTAAAGGAAAGCCCTGTCTGCACAAGTGGATGGTATCATCTGGCAGAAGCCCAAGTCAAAATGCATAGACCTAAAGAAGCTGTTCTTTCATGCAGTCAAGGTATTTTTGATACTTTTTGGGTTGACATATAATGTCTTCATTTGGATACCCTTAATTTTGTCAGCTCTGAAGATCGTAGATAATCTTGGTGCGTCTGGTAACAGTCTTTATCAGAGGAATCTTTGTCTTCATTTGAAAGCAGAGGCTTTGATTAAACTCTCAGATTATGACTCTTCAGAGGAAGCAATTCGTACGCTTGATCAGGTAGACTTGTCAAGTTTTTTTCTTCAACTCTAATTTATAGCAGTTCTTTACAATTATTTTCTAGATTTCTGATGCAGATAATATCCCAGGACTTTTGGTTCTCAAAAGCTTGGCCTATCGGAACAAAGGTTCATTTGATGAAGCTGCAAAGGTTGGCTTTTTTATTCAAACTGAGCATTTTTTGGCTATAGAATTGACAGGTGTCTACTTTATAGATTATGGAAGACCTTCTCTCTTCTTACCCTGACCTAGCTGAAGTTCATGCCCTTGAGGCTTTGATTCATTTCACCAAAAAGGACTATCTACAAGCAGAAAAATGGTAAGGATATATAAATTGCTCATAGAACCATTCTATTTCTTTTTATTACCCTTTGGTGGCTTAGTTTTCAGAGAGCTCTTGAGAAAGATACCGAAGTTGCAGAATATCATTACCAACTTGGATTAACATACTGGTTCATGGGTGAAGAGACAAGAAAAGATAAAACAAAGGCTCTTACCCACTTTCTGAAGGTAAAGCAAGTGCTACAATTCAATTCCTAGTTATGTTCTGTTATTATCAATATTTATTTCAAAGGCTGCAAGACTGGATACATATATGGGCAAAGTTTTCTGCTATTTAGGTCATTATTATAGAGACGTAGTGGGAGATAAAAACAGAGCTCGTGGATGTTATAGGAAAGCCTTTGAATTAGATGACACTGATGCTGAATCTGGAGCTGCAGCAGTTGACCTAAGTGTGGAGCTTGAAGATATGGTATGTCTAATAATCACTTTTGCTTTTTGTTTTATATCTAATATTAGTATTTTCTTATTATTAGGAAATGGCTTTAGCTATCCTAACAACAGTAACTCAAAAGGCAAGTGCTGGAACGGCAAAATGGGCCTGGCTTAGGCGAGGACTATACTATTTGAAAGCTGGTCAGCATTCTCAAGCAGTGGCTGAGTAAGGCACCTTATTGTATTTAAACTATGTTATTTTAGTTCTCTTACGGTTTTTTAAATTTTAGTTTACAGGCAGCATTAAGAGCAGACCCAAAGGACTTCAATTGTTGGGAATCGTTAGGAGAAGCATACTTAAGCAGAGGAGGCTACACAACAGCCTTGAAGTCCTTCACAAAAGCCAGTGAGCTGAACCCAGAATCCATATACAGTGTGTTTAAGGTTGCAGCAATACAGCAAATCCTAGGCAAATATAAGGAGGCTGTAGCTCAATACCAGATGATCATTAAAAAGAAAGAAGATTATGTGCCTGCTTTAAAAGGTAATTTATTTTTAGTAGCTCCTTTGACTTTTTTAATAACAGTGACAAACTTACCTGATTTTAGGTTTGGGTGAATGCCATCTTATGATGGCAAAAGCAGCTCTAGTTGATTATCTTGATGGAAAAGCCGTAGACTACATAGAAAAAGCACTGGAATATTTTACTTGGTTCGTATTATTCTTATTATTTATTGTTTATTATTTGTAAGAATCACAATGTTTCTTTTTTTAGTGCTCTACAGCATCGAGCTGATGTGTCCTGCCTCTGGAAGCTAGCTGGGGATGCTTGTACCTGTCTGTATGCTGTCGCACCATCTAAAGTGAATGTTCATGTTTTAGGAGTCCTTCTAGGTCAGAAAGAAGGAAAACAAGTATTAAAGAAAAATGAGCTCCTCCACCTTGGAGGAAGGTAATTTGCAAAGATTGCCAGTTAATAACATTAACAAAAAACATTCACTTTTATATTCCCGTAGGTGTTATGGTCGTGCATTAAAACTGATGTCTACATCTAATACATGGTGTGACCTTGGAATTAATTATTATCGCCAAGCACAACATCTAGCAGAAACAGGCAGCAACATGAATGATCTTAAGGAGTTGCTGGAGAAATCTTTACATGTATGGTATAAATAAATTTTTTATAAACCTTTATAAAAATTAATCTAATTTAACTTCTTTTCAGTGTCTGAAAAAAGCAGTGAGACTCGACAGTAATAATCACTTATACTGGAATGCTCTTGGTGTGGTTGCATGTTACAGTGGTGAGAATTGAGTAACACTTCAATATTTTTAGAGTTCAGTTTCATCAGGTTTTGTATTTTTCAGGTATTGGAAATTATGCCCTTGCTCAGCACTGTTTCATCAAATCAATCCAGTCAGAACAAATTGTGAGTATTCTATGTGTCTATGAAAAAGAACTTATTTTAAGAAAAAAAATGTTATGTTTTTTAGAATGCTGTTGCATGGACCAACTTGGGAGTGTTATACCTCACAAATGAAAACATTGAGGTAAATATGTTGCCTGTCTGTCATATTTAAAATTGCTGTAATATTTTTTGCCTTTTTTTCCTAGCAAGCTCATGAGGCTTTCAAAATGGCTCAATCCCTTGATCCATCTTATTTAATGTGCTGGATTGGACAAGTAAGAAATATAACATATAGTTACTAATAAGCCACATTAAGAGTCTGTTTTTTTCCTTTTATAGGCTCTTATTGCTGAGGCAGTTGGAAGTTATGACACCATGGATCTCTTCAGGCACACTACAGAACTAAATATGCATGTAAGAATCTGAACATTCTTCTTGAGGATTCACCTATGTCTGCTTAACGTTGGCTTTTTTAAAGACTGAAGGAGCATTAGGTTATGCGTATTGGGTCTGCACAACATTGCAAGATAAAAGCAACAGAGAAACAGAGCTGTACCAGTACAACATCCTCCAGATGAATGCTATTCCAGCAGCACAAGTTATTTTGAATAAATATGTAGGTAAGGTACCTGTTATATAATAGCAAGATATTTATTTAAAATGAAGATATTTCTCATTTTCTAGAAAGAATTCAGAATTATGCCCCAGCTTTCACAATGTTGGGTTACTTAAACGAACATCTACAACTGAAAAAGGAAGCAGCAAATGCATACCAAAGGTAAACTACATTTAATTGTGATAGATGCAGGAGAGATAAATTAAAATACCTTTTTTTTTTTAAGGGCAATTTTGTTGTTACAGACTGCAGAAGACCAAGATACTTACAATGTTGCAATAAGAAATTACGGCAGATTGTTATGGTAAGCGTATTTTTTCTCCATTAATTCTGTCAATATTAAAAGTAAGTTGTGCTTTACTTCTTAGTTCCACTGGTGAATATGATAAAGCTATCCAGGCTTTTAAGTCAACACCCCTTGAAGTGTTAGAAGACATCATAGGTTTTGCATTGGCTTTATTCATGAAGGGGCTTTATAAAGAGAGCAGCAAAGGTAAGTATATTGCTCTGAAGCTAAGGACACATTTGTTTTGTTTGTTTTCACTTCTATGTAACAGCCTATGAGAGAGCCTTGTCTATTGTTGAATCGGAGCAAGACAAAGCCCATATCTTGACAGCTCTGGCAATAACTGAATATAAACAAGGAAAAACGGATGTAGCCAAGACATTGCTATTTAAATGGTATGTATAGTTGACATCAACACTTAACATGAAACTAATGGGTAATTTTAAAATATCTTTACAGCTCTATCTTAAAGGAACCAACCACAGAAAGCCTTCAAGCCCTGTGTGCTCTAGGGTTGGCAATGCAGGATGCTACACTGTCAAAAGCAGCACTTAATGAGTTACTGAAGCACATCAAACACAAAGACAGTAATTATCAGAGGTGCCTTCTTACATCAGCGATTTATGCACTCCAAGGCCGCAGTGTGGCTGTGCAAAAACAAATATCTAAAGCTGTTCACAGGTAAATTCTGTATTTGTGAACCTGGAACCTAAGTCCCTAAGCCTGCTACTTTTGATTCCTTTAGCAACCCTGGTGACCCTGCTCTTTGGTCTCTGTTGTCTCGAGTTGTTGCACAGTATGCTCAACGAAATGCAAAGGTAAAGTAACGTTTCAAATTCTAGCAAAGAGATTTGTATAAATCATCAATATTTTCTGTTCTAGGGAGGTGTTGTAGCAGGAAATGTGGCTCATATTCTGGACTCAAATCATGGAAAGGTTAGTTTGTCCTAGTACAAAGGAAATGTTGAGAAAATTGGCTAACATCTTTTCTCTTATTTAGAAGGCATTACTGTACACTGCGGTAAATCAGTTGGCTATGGGAAGCAGTTCAGCAGAAGATGAAAAAAATACTGCACTAAAGACCATTCAGAAGGCAGCTCTCCTTTCTCCAGGTGCATATAATATCTATTTCATTAATTCCAATAAGACTTATCACTGTGTATTTCCTGTTTTCAGGTGATCCTGCTATCTGGGCTGGGCTAATGGCAGCCTGTCACGCTGATGATAAACTGGCCTTAGTGAACAACACTCAGCCAAAGAGGATAGATTTATACTTGGCACTGTTATCTGCTGTTTCTGCTTCAAGTAAGTTTTTAAAAGCATCTTTATACATGATTAAGAAAGTAACATTGACATTTTTTGTTTACAGTTAAAGACGAAAAATTCTTTGAAAATTACAACCAGTCCCTTGAAAAGTGGTCTCTCTCACAAGCTGTCACTGGTCTAATAGACACAGGAAGAATATCTGAAGCTGAAACTCTCTGCACAAAGGTATTTTATGGAATGTGCATTGAAACTCATGGTGATGTGTTCCTCTTTGGGATTTGATTTCTAGAATTTAAAAAGTAACCCTGATCAGCCAGCCGTTATCTTACTTTTGAGACAAGTTCAGTGTAAACCACTCCTGGAGTCACAAAAGCCACTCCCAGATGCTGTACTTGAAGAACTACAAAAAACAGTCATGTCCAACTCAACCTCTGTTCCAGCTTGGCAGGTAAGTTTTCTCCTTTCTTACTTGAGTCCTCACCTTTGCCTCCTTCTCCTTTTTTGTTTCTTAGTGGCTGGCACATGTGTATCAATCCCAAGGAATGATGAGAGCTGCAGAGATGTGTTACAGAAAGAGTCTACAATTGGCATCCCAACGGGGCAGTTGGAGTGGGAAGCTCTCAAGTCTGTTGAGACTAGCACTACTTGCATTAAAAGTCTGTATGGTAAGATCATGTTATAATTATGATCATGAAAATTTGAGTTAATATTTGTCTTATATTTTTATAGGCTAACATTTCCAATGATCACTGGCCATCTTTGGTTCAAGAGGCTACAACTGAGGCCTTGAAGCTTTGCTTTTGTCCACTGGCTGTTCTTTTACAAGCTTTGTTACAATTCAAACGCAAAATGGGGGCAAGGTATGAAGAATCTTCATCTTTTTCTTATAAATCTTTGGACTAAATGTAAATTTTTTTTTTCCAGAGAGACACGGCGTCTTTTGGAAAGAGTGGTATATCAGCCTGGGTATCCCAAATCTATTGCATCAACTGCACGTTGGTACCTACTGAGACACTTATATGCCAAAGATGACTATGAGCTTATTGACGTAAGGCATTGATTTTATTTAAAATGTTTGAGATACTGACGTTCCTGTATGTGATTTCCCATAGGTGCTGGTAAACAATGCCAAAACTCATGGAGATACAAGAGCATTGGAACTGAATCAGAGATTGTCCTCACAATAACATTGGATTATTTTATAGTAAGGAAGCAAAGAAAAAGCTGTAAGAATGAAGCAATGAATCAAGACTTCTACCCAAAGCAACATTTTTTTAAACTATATTTATTCCTTTTCTAAAGGAATCTAGAGAAGTTGAAGTTTTTAAGTTAGGAATGCAATTTTCTGTTAACTCCAAACCTGATTTTAATCTGAAAAAAAAAAAATTTAATTTGGGAAAACCAGAATGAAAGGAAAACCATTATTGCCTTGGTTGCTTAACATTATTTGTAAACCATTATTTTCTGCATCTTGCATGGTGCACAATAGAATATCTTTTACTGTAATCCCTTACAATAAAGCCTTAATAGCCATTTTCTATGTAATATGCAAAAGTAGATTAGCACAATGCACAATTTTCTTTTGTTAAAAATCAAATTCAAAGATTTAATTCTTGCTATGAATTCTAAAGTTCGGCAAACCAATTCATCATAAAATCCAAATAATCTTGTAACCTATTTATCTAGTGATTCATCTCCAATTCTGTTGAAAAAGCATAATATAAATGTTGATGAGACTAGACTCTAATGGATATGTTTATATAATTCCAAACACTCAGGTGTGTGAATGCATTTAAAAACATTAATGGAAAATAATGCTGATAATATTTAATTGATCATGCAATTCCTTCAATTATGATGGAAAGACTTGAACTTTCTGAAATAAAACAAAAATACAGCATCTTGTTTTCTTTATAGTGTCAATATCAGACA